CTTGGTACTTTAAAAGTAAAATAACGACTGTTCATCTGCCCTTAGAAGGGCTGGCACAGAAAGAGATTCATCCCAAGCTGTGCACCTGCTCTATCTGTACAGTTGGCGGATGGGGAGCCAAGGAACAGGACCCCCGGAGTCAGGCAGCATTTTACTCAAACGCTGAGCACTCGTTCCAAGTCTGAGTAAGGTAGAAGAATGAGTGGCCAGCCCTGCCTTCCCACAGCTCAAGTGCAGCAAGCACCGTCCTTAAAACAGAAGAGCTGGCCGGGCGCGGTGGCTCATACCTGTAATCCTAGTACTTTGGGAAGCCGAGGCGGGAGAATCACTGGAGCTCAGGAGTTCGTGACCAGCCTAGGCAAACATAGTGAGATCTCGTCTCTATTTAAATAAAATAGAAAATCTGTTTAAAACAAACAAAAAATAGAAGAGCTGTCGTGAAACTTGGGTGCTCTGGGTAAAGCTTGGGAAGAGGCAGGGCCTCCCAGCATGTCTGGAATCCCCAAATTAGCAACCTGTTTCCTTGTCTGAAAAATGGGTGTAGAAATGGCCGGCTAAGAGGACAACGGCACTGGTGCCGGGTGTTGAGCAAGCCCTCGACAGCCTCACCGAGAGTGCACCAAGGGCCACCCGCGCGCTGCCGCTCCCAGGGCTCCCACCCTCCCCTCGGACGCCGGCCTGGTGAACCAGGCTGCAGGCGCGCGTGGGAGCGCTCAGAGCTGTCTCAGGTGTTCTGAGCCGCCAGATCGGGAGTCCAGTGCCCTGCTGAGCCCGAGCCCCAGCACAGGCTCCCGTCGCGTCCTCCCGCAGCCCGGGGTCCCCGCCCGCCCAGCGCCTCCCACGCGCGGACTCCTAGGCTGAGCGCGCAGGGCAGCGGGGCCCACGCGAGGGCGGGGCGAGCCGGGGCTTTGTGTTCAAACCGGCCAATGGGTGGCGGCGGTGGGCGGTGACGGCCGGCGGGGCCTGACCAATGGGCTGCGGCCTGTCAGCGTTGACTGACAGGCGCACACATACAGAGTCGGCCACACGCGCGCCGCCCGGCCCCACTCGCGCAGCGCGGGCCTCCGCCGGCCGCATTGTCCGCCCGCCCGCCTTGTCCCGCGTCGCCGCTCTTCGCGTGCCCGCGCGCCCCGGGCCCGGCCGCTGTGTCGCCCTGAGCGGAGCGCCGCCCGCGGGATCCCCACGCGGAAAGGGGGCGCGCCCCGGCGGCGGCCTGGCCTCGGACGCCCCCGGCCGGGCTAGAAGCCGCCGCGGCAGCAGGTGAGTGCGGGCGAGCTCAGGAGAGGGTTGGGAACATGTTGCCTTGTTTCTGCCCTGGGCAAAGGTGTCACCTCCTTCAGCAGGACAGAGGCTAAGAGGAGTCCCTGTGTGGGCAGCTGGAGCCTTCAGGTAGGGACCGTACGGGCGGGGCAGGGAGGGGGTCACATCCAGTCCTCCTCCTCTCTCTCCTTAGATTCTCTTCAGGGGAAGAGTCCACATCCCACCTCATCATGTCCCGAAGAAGCCAGCGCCTCACGCGCTACTCCCAGGGTGACGATGACGGCAGCAGCAGCAGCGGAGGGAGCTCGGTGGCTGGGAGTCAGAGCACCCTGTTTAAAGACAGTCCTCTCAGGTAGGGACCCAAGGGAGTGCCACGGCCCCTGATCCCTACCTCTGCCCTCATGGTTGTCCCACAGGACCTTGAAGAGGAAATCCAGCAACATGAAGCGCCTGTCCCCAGCGCCACAGCTGGGCCCGTCCTCTGATGCACACACCTCCTACTACAGTGAGTCGCTGGTCCACGAGTCCTGGTTCCCACCCAGGAGCTCCCTGGAGGAACTGCATGGTGACGCCAACTGGGGTGAGTGTGGAGCCCTCCGTCCCGGGGCTTTGCCCAGAAGAGCCCCTGGTTCTTCCCTGCACAGGTGAGGACCTGCGGGTGCGGAGGAGGAGAGGCACGGGTGGCTCAGAGAGCAGCAGGGCCAGCGGGCTTGTGGGGCGCAAGGCCACCGAGGACTTCCTGGGCTCTTCCTCGGGCTACTCCTCTGAGGACGACTACGTGGGTAGGCGATGCTTCCTCCCTCCTGAGCAGATCGAGGGTGGGTGACTTGTGGTCTTGGCTCACAGAAGACAGTGAAGGAAGAGGCTCGAAAGTGACAGAGACTGAGCCAGTGTCCTCGTTCCCCGCAGGCTACTCGGATGTGGACCAGCAGAGTTCCAGCTCGCGGCTCCGAAGCGCCGTCTCACGGGCGGGCTCCTTACTCTGGATGGTGGCCACTTCGCCAGGTGGGCTGCAACCCGTGCCCAGTTACTTCCATTGGAGCCTTCGGCTTGATGGTCATTCTTCCAGGCCGGCTCTTCAGACTTCTCTACTGGTGGGCTGGCACCACCTGGTACCGCCTGACCACAGCTGCCTCCCTCCTTGACGTCTTCGTTTTAACCAGGTGAGCGAGACTCCACCCTTGCCAATAAATCGCCTCCCCCGTCCTGCCCTCCCGCGTGGTCCAGGCGCTTCTCGTCCCTGAAGACGTTCCTCTGGTTCCTGCTGCCGCTGCTCTTGCTGACGTGCCTGACGTATGGTGAGCCTGCATGGGGAGAGCAGAGGGAGGCAAGCTGGGGTAACACCCTCTCCCCTGTGCACAGGTGCTTGGTATTTCTACCCCTATGGGCTGCAGACATTCCACCCTGCTTTGGTTTCCTGGTGGGCAGCGAAGGACAGCAGGAGGCCGGATGAGGGCTGGGAAGCCAGAGACTCATCGCCACATTTCCAGGTGAGTCTCTGAGGGTGGTAGCTCCCAAGAGCCTCACTCCGTGGCTCTCTCTCTGCCCTTCCAGGCTGAGCAGCGTGTTATGTCCCGGGTACACTCTCTGGAGCGGCGTCTGGAAGCTCTTGCTGCTGAATTTTCCTCCAACTGGCAGAAGGAGGCCATGCGGCTGGAACGTCTGGAGCTGCGGCAAGGGGCTCCTGGCCAGGGAGGTGGTGGTGGCCTGAGCCACGAGGACACCCTGGCGCTGCTGGAGGGGCTAGTGAGCCGCCGTGAAGCTGCCCTGAAGGAGGATTTCCGCAGGGAAACTGCTGCTCGCATCCAGGTAGGAGGTGGAATACCTCAGGGTGGGAGGTGGTCCAACCTGTCCTCTCACTCCCGTCTCACAGGAAGAACTGTCTGCCCTGAGAGCAGAGCATCAGCAAGACTCAGAAGACCTCTTCAAGAAGATCGTCCGGGCCTCCCAGGTCAGCGGGCTTGCGGCACTCAGGGCCTGTGAATTTCTTGTATTTGTCCCTTCTTCCTACACAGGAGTCCGAGGCTCGCATCCAGCAGCTGAAGTCAGAGTGGCAAAGGTACTGGGCGCCACCAGCTGGCCTCGGCCTGCTCCGAGGCTTACTCTTCTCTCTCTGGGACCAGCATGACCCAGGAGTCCTTCCAGGAGAGCTCTGTGAAGGAGCTGAGGCGGCTGGAGGACCAGCTGGCCGGCCTGCAGCAGGAGCTGGCGGCTCTGGCACTGAAGCAGAGCTCGGTGGCGGAAGAAGTGGGCCTGCTGCCCCAGCAGATCCAGGCCGTGCGGGACGACGTGAGTGGGAACCACCAGGGCCCTGCTGGTCCCCCCAGGGTGACACCCCTTTGGGTTCCTATAGGTGGAATCTCAGTTCCCGGCCTGGATCAGTCAGTTCCTTGCCCGAGGTGGAGGGGGCCGCGTGGGGCTCCTTCAGAGAGAGGAGATGCAAGCTCAGCTGCGAGAGCTGGAGAGCAAGATCCTCACCCATGTGGCAGAGATGCAGGGCAAGTCGGCCAGGGAAGCCGCGGCCTCCCTGAGCCTGACGCTGCAGAAAGAAGGTGTGATTGGAGTGACAGAGGAGGTGAGGCCCACATGCCCCTCTCCACACACCCAGCTGCAACCGTCTCCTGGTGCCTGCATTGCAGCAGGTGCACCACATCGTGAAGCAGGCCCTGCAGCGCTACAGTGAGGACCGCATCGGGCTGGCAGACTACGCCCTGGAGTCAGGAGGTACGTGCTCTGCTTTCCTCGCTCTGCCTTGTGGAGCCCACCCTGCCTTCCTCTCCTGTCTCAGGGGCCAGCGTCATCAGCACCCGATGTTCTGAGACCTACGAGACCAAGACGGCCCTCCTCAGCCTCTTCGGCATCCCCCTGTGGTACCACTCCCAGTCACCCCGAGTCATCCTCCAGGTGGGCACCTGGCAAGCACAGCAGCGGGGGCTCCCTGTCCTGACATGACTTTCTGCTCCTCCAGCCAGATGTGCACCCAGGCAACTGCTGGGCCTTCCAGGGGCCACAAGGCTTCGCCGTGGTCCGCCTCTCTGCCCGCATCCGCCCCACAGCCGTTACCTTAGAGCATGTGCCCAAGGCCTTGTCACCCAACAGCACTATCTCCAGTGCCCCCAAGGACTTCGCCATCTTTGTGAGTATCTGTCCTGTGGTGGGGCCAGAGGGCCCCTCCCCACTTCCCTCCGCTCTCTTTGCAGGGGTTTGACGAAGACCTGCAGCAGGAGGGGACACTCCTTGGCAAGTTCACTTACGATCAGGACGGCGAGCCTATTCAGACGTTTCACTTTCAGGTACGGGATGCTGCTGTGCTAGCAGAAGTGGCTGATGCTCTTAATCCCTTTCTTCTCTACCCAGGCCCCTACGATGGCCACGTACCAGGTGGTGGAGCTGCGGATCCTGACTAACTGGGGCCACCCCGAGTACACCTGCATCTACCGCTTCAGAGTGCATGGGGAGCCCGCCCACTAGCCCTGCTTACTGGTGCCTGCTGCCAGCCATCTGGGAGTGGGTGAACAGCACCCCGCCGCTTCCCCCACACGCTTGCTCGGCGCTCTGACTTCTAGGAGCACAAGAGAGGAGCCTGTGGCCCCATGCAGATGAAAAGGACGGGCAGGGTCTCCTGAGCAGCAGGTGGCTCGAGGCGGTTAGCAGGCTCCAGCAGCTCCCTTCTTCCTTCCCTCTGTGCCCGTGGCGTCTGCTTCCCATCCTGGGAGTGTGTATATATGTAGCATATCATGGGGGACTGGGAAGTTGGGAGAGGTAGGACCTGACTGGTCTTGGCTGGGGTCAGGGGCTGGTGCCTGGGAGCTGATGAAGCAGGTGCCAGGGCTGTGGGAGGGGCAAGCTACGGCCTGGGCTAGGTGAGCTGCCTCTGCCCCTGGGCAAGGAAGCGAGGCCCTCTGGGAGGAGGGTGCTTAGCTCCAGAGCAGGATGGGACTTCCCCAGGCAGGAAGCACTTGATGGAGAGCTGCCCAGCTCTCCTACAAGGTTAGTGCCCTCCACCTAGGGAAGCATGAACCACAGGGTCCCTGAGGGCCTTCGACAAAAGTGTGTATTTGTCCCGGGGAGGGTAGCAGTGGGCCATGGGGCTTCTTGTGCCCTAAAGGGGACTGGCTGCTGTGATCTTCTAAGGGGCCCAGGGCCAACCCTGTAGGCTTCCCCTCTGCTGGGGACGGTAGTTGCTTTTCTCTCTCCTGATGCTAGGTTGGGGCCCACCCTGCTCCCTGTTCCTGCTAGGGCCTGCCAGTGCCCCTGAGCTTGCTTTCCACATTCTCCCAGGGTATGGAGACCTAGACCTGTCTTTGGGGCCATTAGCATCTGGGGTTATAGCAAGAAGAGTGGGGAGCATGGAACTCCTGGGCTCTTGTGGGGACGTTCAGGGTATCGGGGTGCGAGGTCTGTCTGCACCGGCCCCCACATCTAACCAGGCCCTGATGTAGGGGTCGTCCGCTCAGGCTGCCCCCTTGGGCTCTTGCAGCTCTTGTTCAGGTAGTCGCCCTTCTGGTTTGTTCTCTGTGGGGCAGTTGGTGGGGGCTGGGGGAAGAGGCTGGCAGAAGTTACCCTGGATAGGGAAGGGGGAGGAGGGGACTTTTAGAGCCAGCAGGCCCCACTGTATTATGTATATATTTTTCAAGGTCTGTTTTTCTAACTGAAAAGCTAAGGGCTTGATTCCTAGCCCCGTTCTGTGGGGCACTGGGTGATACTCAGTTTCTTGTTCCTGGCCGTGGAGAGGGGCCTGGGGCACTGGTTCCGGCTGTGTCTGGTGGTCTGGCTGCGGGGAAGGGGCAAGAAGGCGGGCAGGCCTTCACTGCAGCACTGAGCCTCAAATCCGCTCTGGAGCATGAGGCTGGATGCAGTGGTGGTGAGGCCGCCCCGCTCCATCCCGAGGCAGCCAGGGTTTGTTTTGCGCTCTCCTGTCACAAATGCTGCACTATTGGTTCTTAAGTTTTTTATCTCCAGATCCTAATTTATGCCTATGCAAAAAATAAATGACGCCCAAGAGCTGTGGGATGTGGCTTTCATGTGGCTTTTGC